TATAAATTAAAAACAATATATGGCTTTTTGTGTTTGACTTTTTTTTTTTTTTTTTTGAGACGGAGTCTCGCTGTTACCTAGGCTGGAGTGCAGTGACTCACTGTAACCTCTGTCTCCTGGGTTCAAATGATTCTCCTGCCTCAGCCTCCCTAGTAGCTGGGACTACAGGTGCCCGCCACCATGCCCGGCTTATTTTTTGTATTTTTAGTAGAGACGGGGTTTCACCATGTTGGTCAGGCTGGTCTCGATCTCCTGACCTCGTGATCCACCCGCCTCGGCTTCCCAAAGTGCTAGGATTACAGGCGTGAGCCACCGCACCCGGCCTTCTAAGGGTTTTATAGTTTTAGTTCTTACATTTAGGTCGTTGATCCATATTTAGTTAATTTTTGCATATGGTGTGAGGAAGGAAGTGTATAATTTTAATTCCTGCTTAGCCTGACGATAATCATGTGACCCTTGGTAAGTTCTTGCACCTAAGTCTCAATTTCCTTATTTGTAAAGTGAGAATAACAAATGGTAGCTAAATCATAAGATTACAGTGAAGATAGAAAATTTACGTAGAGCATTTATCACACTGCTTGAAGCATCCTAACTACTCGATAAATGCGGTCGGTGTTACAGTTATAACATGAGCGATGAATGCGTGCTTCCACAGTGGAGTGCCAGAAAGACCGGCAGCATTTCTGAGAAGGTAAACGGGAGGAAGTAGGCTTGCTTAGTCCACTTGGAGAAGCAGGTCTGGGATTGTTGTGAGAGTCTCTGCCCTAGGTAGACCACTGCCTCATGATCCCCTCTAGAGATTGGTAAAAATTCGAATTCTCGGGCCCCATCAGAACTACTGAAAAGAGCCTCCTGTGAGCACAGGGCTCGCAGTAAGTGGGGGTGACGGTGGTCGCGCCGGCAGCGCCGCCTTGGGCCTGCGGGAGGCGCCCGAGAGGCAGGGGCGACCACGGCGGCTGCGCAGAGTCCTCCCTATGCCGGCGGTCGCGCCAGCGGGATCCGCCTGGCTCAGCTGACAGCTCCCGAGAACGGAAGAGGCGGCGCGCCGGTTGAGCAGGGCGTCTCTAGGCCTGGTCGGCTGGCGGCGGTGAGTGGGCCCCAGGCAAGGGCGGAGGGCGGAACTTTGGGGTTCGGCACTGCCGGGCGGCCGGAAGGTACGGTGGGGATAGCTCTCTGGGCGCGCGAGGCAGAGAAGGGGACCGGGCTGGGACTGTACACTGGGCCTCAGTCCCTCAAATCCGGGACCGGGCGTCCGCAGCTCGGCTGGCCGGGACTCCCTTCGGGACGCTGAGGAGGAAGGGGAAGGTGTGGGCCCTGCTCCTTCGGGACGCCCCAGGCTGGCCAGCAGCTCACACATCCGCATTGCGCCCTCTGATCCCAGCGTTGGGGCGGATAGCTAGCGTTGGGCCTGCCCCTGTTTTGGGGCAGTCGCCCAAACGACGCCGCACGCCTAGTGGCGAGCTGAACCCAGACTAGGACACCCGAAGACCAAATGGATAGAGTGAGAAGGAAATGGGGGTTAGCAACCTGAATTGAGGTACTGGATTCCAAGTGACAGCTTCACAAGCTGAAATCTTGTAGGGTAGGTCATGAGGAACTGTTGAAACTGCTTGGCTAACACCATCTTTTGTATTTCTTTTCTGCAGATGGCAGGATTTTCATAATATATGTAGTATGAGTTCCACATCTTGGCCTCTTACCCAGCTTCAGCAGTCTCAGCTCCACCAGTTAGAGAATAAATGGGATTTGCATGAACTCCACTCTGAGCTGAAATACAGACTGCGGTGTTAATATCCTTTTCTTCTGATTGTTATTAACAGGTACTAACTGACCTCAAGTAGAACATGTAATTTTTCTGTTCTTAACTGATTTTAATGTTTTCAGGTCCTTATGTCGTCAGAAGATCGAGAAGCTCAGGAGGATGAATTGCTGGCCCTGGCAAGTATTTACGATGGAGATGAATTTAGAAAAGCAGAGTCTGTCCAAGGTGGAGAAACCAGGATCTATTTGGATTTGCCACAGAATTTCAAGATATTTGTGAGCGGTTAGTTAATAATTTCTTAAACAGATTTTTCTCTGATCCTTTCTAATCTTTGTTTTTGGTTCAGGCAATTCAAATGAGTGTCTCCAGAATAGTGGCTTTGAATACACCATTTGCTTTCTGCCTCCACTTGTGCTGAACTTTGAACTGCCACCAGATTATCCATCCTCTTCCCCACCTTCATTCACACTTAGTGGCAAATGGCTGTCACCAACTCAGGTTAGACTTGAAACTTAATTTTTCCTATCCATACTCACCAACATCTTCATGTGTTTTCTCCTAGCTATCTGCTCTATGCAAGCACTTAGACAACCTATGGGAAGAACACCGTGGCAGCGTGGTCCTGTTTGCCTGGATGCAATTTCTTAAGGAAGAGACCCTAGCATACTTGAATATTGTCTCTCCTTTTGAGCTCAAGATTGGTTCTCAGAAAAAAGTGCAGAGAAGGACAGCTCAAGCTTCTCCCAACACAGAGCTAGATTTTGGAGGAGCTGCTGGATCTGATGTAGACCAAGAGGAAATTGTGGATGAGAGAGCAGTGCAGGATGTGGAATCACTGTCAAATCTGATCCAGGAAATCTTGGACTTTGATCAAGCTCAGCAGATAAAATGCTTTAATAGTAAATTGTTCCTGTGCAGTATCTGTTTCTGTGAGAAGCTGGGTAGTGAATGCATGTACTTCTTGGAGTGCAGGCATGTGTACTGCAAAGCCTGTCTGAAGGACTACTTTGAAATCCAGATCAGAGATGGCCAGGTTCAATGCCTCAACTGCCCAGAACCAAAGTGCCCTTCGGTGGCCACTCCTGGTCAGGTAACTGTTTACCCTGCTGATGGTTGCCTCCTTCAAACCTATGGTGTTTTGTATTTCCCTCCAGGTCAAAGAGTTAGTGGAAGCAGAGTTATTTGCCCGTTATGACCGCCTTCTCCTCCAGTCCTCCTTGGACCTGATGGCAGATGTGGTGTACTGCCCCCGGCCGTGCTGCCAGCTGCCTGTGATGCAGGAACCTGGCTGCACCATGGGTATCTGCTCCAGCTGCAATTTTGCCTTCTGTACTTTGTGCAGGTTGACCTACCATGGGGTCTCCCCATGTAAGGTGACTGCAGGTATGTTTTAACTGTGAACCCAAACCCCCATCTATAAAAGTTAATTTTCCATTTCACTTTGTAGAGAAATTAATGGACTTACGAAATGAATACCTGCAAGCGGATGAGGCTAATAAAAGACTTTTGGATCAAAGGTATGGTAAGAGAGTGATTCAGAAGGCACTGGAAGAGATGGAAAGTAAGGAGTGGCTAGAGAAGAACTCAAAGAGCTGCCCATGTTGTGGAACTCCCATAGAGGTAAATGTTTTGGGACAGACTTGGAGGCCATCTGATATTTTTCTCTTTCTATCCTTCCCACCAGAAATTAGACGGATGTAACAAGATGACATGTACTGGCTGTATGCAATATTTCTGTTGGATTTGCATGGGTTCTCTCTCTAGAGCAAACCCTTACAAACATTTCAATGACCCTGGTTCACCATGTTTTAACCGGTATGTATACACAGAATTCCTCAGGCTCACCAGTATAAAAATGTACCTTTTTTAATGCTTCCAGGCTGTTTTATGCTGTGGATGTTGACGACGATATTTGGGAAGATGAGGTAGAAGACTAGTTAACTACTGCTCAAGATATGGAAGTGGATTGTTTTTCCCTAATCTTCCGTCAAGTACACAAAGTAACTTTGCGGGATATTTAGGGTACTATTCATTCACTCTTCCTGCGTAGAAGATATGGAAGAACGAGGTTTATATTTTCATGTGGTACTACTGAAGAAGGTGCATTGATACATTTTTAAATGTAAGTTGAGAAAAATTTATAAGCCAAAGGTTCAGAAAATTAAACTACAGAATATTAAATATTATAATGTGCCCAAAGCTCTGAATAGTTAAAAATTAAATATTTATTTTCTTCCCCAAGCTTTAGGTAAGGAGAAGAGGGGTCAAGAGTTAAACTTAGAGACCCTTTGTCTCTGAGAAGCATCCTTCTAAGACATTCTGTTGGAGTTCCCTCAGTACTATTCCTTACAACTGGAGTGGGTAGAAGCCTTATGAAAATTATACTGAGAACCTGATCTCGTTTACTCCATGTTAATCACATTCCTACCAACCTAAATTTCTGCCAAGTCAGTTCTCTTTGGAGGAAGCCCATTACTCCGTAACTGACTGGATGGTCCAGTGTCATTTTGATCTGCTTTTCAGAATGGAAATTTATAATATAAATATATGTTTTAATACCACAAACACTGTGGGGCACTTGATATTTATTAGTGGTGTATATGGTCCACTGGTTTCAGGCCAAATCTAGAATTTAGTGATACTGGCTCAGAAGAATTTAAGTTCTATTCAGCCTTCCTGGGTGTTAGAACCTAGATTCAAAATGGCTTGTCTTTGCTACTTTTGTTCCACATTCTCTCTCTTTACCTTTGCCCTACCTTCTGTTTGTAAGGATGATTTTAATATTAATTCCAGGAACACATGTTTTTATTTCCTCTGCTGGAATAGGAGAAAGCTTAATATATTCCCAAGCTGAATGTTCTTGAATTATATCTGCATTTACCACTGTATATGCATATAGTGACAGTATAACCTGTCTATACTACAGTAGTTCCAGTCCTAACTTTCTGAATTATTTTTAAAGATCTTCTCTAACAAGCTATGGGAATTTGGCTTCATACTCTTTCTTTGCAACAGCAGTGTTCTGGGTGATAATTTTGAATTGATACCTGTTCCTTTTTCTGGGTTTTGTTGGCTTTTTGAAAAATTGTCTTTCCTTATCATTGGTGGGAGGCTTGGTAGCAAAGTAACATTTTTTGGAAAAGAGGACAGAAAAATTGAACTACAGCTTGAGAACGTATTCTTTTTTTCCTACTTTGTTATTGCAAATTGAGGAATCACTTTTAACTGTTTTAGGTGTGTGTGTCCAGAGTGAGCAAGGATTATGTTTTTGGATTGTCAAAGAGGATGCTTAGTCTTAAAATAAAAATAAATTTAAAAATCATCTTATAATTAGAACAGAGTTGCTGCTATTTGTTCTGTCACCAAGGCAACTAATCACATTTTAAAACTGTTCGGCATATAACATATTCTTAAAGTAAGAAAAAAAAGGTCACAGAATAGCATCTCTTTTACCTGGGCTTGTGACTGAGCTTAGGTTTTAGGGCCCATATTTTGTTTAAACCAGATAGTTTCATGGTCTTCCATTCAGGACATTTTGTGTAAAAATTGAGGTTAATTTGCTGGGCACAGTGGCTCACGCCTGTAATCCCAGCACTTTGGGAGGCCTAGGCGGGCGGATCACGAGGTCAGGAGTTCGAGACCATCATGGCTAACACGGTGAAACCCCGTCTCTACTAAAAATACAAAAAATTAGCTGGGCATGGTGGCAGGCGCCTGTAGTCCCAGCTACTCAGGAGGCTGAGGCAGGAGAATGGCATGAACCTGGGAGGTGGAGCTTGCAGTGAGCCGAGATAGCGCCACTGCACTCCAGCCTGAGCGACAGAGCGAGACTCCTTCTCAAAAAAAAAAAAAAAAAAAATTGAGGTTAAAGAATAAATTAAAGATAAGAAATGGAAATTAAAATGATTTGTTCTACAGTATATACCTGAGAAGAGTGATTTCTGTGATCAAAGAGTTCAATTCAGATTTATTCAGAAAGAGCTACTCAGAAGCTCTATAGTTCGTGAGCTACTTGATATTTTCTAGAGATCATTTTATGTTAAGCTGTTATACATTGTTGATGATGTCATAGAAGTAGGAAAGAAGCCTTTATAATACAGTTTTATGAAAGAAATGGGAGCCTTTTTTCCCATTTATGATATTAAAAACAACACAGGTATTTGGTGTTTAGTCTCAAAAATTTGTTTGGTCACCTTAGTGATTCTTAGGTACAAAGTCTTCATCACTCAATTTTAACAAAGAAAATAGGGCTTATAAAGTTATACTTTTGAAGCATGAGTTATGAGCTAATTTTAAGATGTATAGTTTTGGTAGAGTACTTTTGTCTCAGTAAAATGAAAGATTTGGGTAACTCCCCAAATGCCCTGTAAAACAAATGGGTTTGTGGAAGGTTGTGGTGTCAGCAAAATATATGATAGAATAAAGAGTTTTGTACCTACCTTAATTTCATGAAAGCCTTTTTTTATGAGTG